GACGTTTCAGCCAAGCTGGGGCTCTCTTTTGATCCATCCTTCTTTGCCCGAGTTATGGAAATATTGTTTACATTTTTTCCCCTGAGGAGAAGGGGAACCCAAAGACCCTGCTGTGAAACTTGAAGTTGTTTTTCTCCTTGGTAACTGGGGAGAAGGAAGGACAGTAGGGACAGAGAAGGTTTTGTTTCTGATTACTTCAGTTTTCGCCCCAGATCGTCTTTTACAATAAGATACATGCCCCTATGAGTATTTTCATACCTGTAAGGATGTTTTTAATTCTTTGCATCTGAAGAGTGCTAAGGATTTTAGGCAAGAGGTTTTAGTATTTTAACTAAGATGTTTTCTCATGAGCTTTATTCAGTATCTCATTTTCTTCCTGACCTTCTATAGTCAGTCAGGCAACATTTCTCTTATAACATCATTTTTCCTATTAATCATTATTTCGTACCTGTGAAAAATAAGCTTACACTTAATGTTGTATGAATCTAGCATGGTAAAGTACAGAAAAGCTTATTCTCTTCTTCTTGGGTAGGGAATTCTGTTTTGCAAAGCACTTTGTGATCTATTTGTTAGCTTATTTAATCCTCACAACAACTTTGCTAGGTGGACAGGAGTCATTATCTCCAGGATAAGGAAAAGGAAACTCAGAGACTTTAAGTGACTTATCCAAGGTGACACAGCACGGTTAGACCCACAATGAAAACCCGGACTTCTGACTCCACAGCCAGTCCCACACAGCTCAACTTTACATAATAAGCCCTGGTTATGTCAGTAGAGACAAGGCTGCTAGGAAGAAGCAGCGCGGTGACAGATGAGTAGGTGGGGAGCGGCGGTGGGGCAGGGCGCACTGCGAGAAGAGCACTTCGCGCATGCGCATATCACCGAGCGAACGCGCCGTGTTCGGGAAGGTAGGAGAAAGAGGCGGAGCTCCTTGTTAACGACATCCCCAACCTCTGCTAACGCGCAGGCGCACTTCCTGAAGCTGAAGGTCAGCATAGACAAAGGGCCTCAGAATCGCGCAGGCGCAATTGTGCCCTGGTTCGCCAAGATGTCGTTCCCAAAGTATAAGCCGTCGAGCCTGCGCACTCTGCCTGAGACCCTCGACCCAGCCGAATACAACATATCTCCGGAAACCCGGCGGGCGCAAGCCGAGCGGTTGGCCATAAGAGCCCAGCTGAAACGAGAGTACCTGCTTCAGTACAACGATCCCAACCGCCGAGGGCTCATCGTGAGTGTGGGGCCTCCCAGGCGGGAATAGGGGTTCTATAACTTTTTGTTTTCATTAATTTTAGGAAAATCCTGCCTTGCTTCGTTGGGCCTATGCAAGAACAATAAATGTCTATCCTAATTTCAGACCCACTCCTAAAAACTCACTCATGGGAGCTCTGTGTGGATTTGGGCCCCTCATCTTCATTTATTATATTATCAAAACTGAGAGGGTAAGTATTCAGACCAGATGTTTAGTATTTGAGTGATAGGTTCACTTTCTAGGGACCAGCTGCAGCTCCTTCTCTTGAAGATTGCCACCAGTGCCCCTCCCACCTTGGGGCTGTCCTCTGCCTTCCCTTCCTCTCTTCTTTTATCTTTATTCCTTTCCAGCAGGAGTTAAAACAGAAAGTTTTCAGTCACCTTTGTCTATTTTTGTTAGTTCATTTGTTTTTTAAAAAGATGATGTTTATTGGGTTAAGTATTAGCAGAATACATAAATCATTTAGTACGTTTCCTGTTTGCGTGAATTCTATTTATGTTGGTCACATTTTGCAAATTAATGTTAAAACCTATTAATACTCTACGGACAGAGAAGCACAAGCTGCCTGTGTGGGGAATAGCTGCCGTCAGCAGCCTGGGTATATGATTGGAGAGAAAGTCAAGCTGATCTTTGGCACCAAACCATTCCACATCTGGTACTAAACCCTGAGCTGCAGCCCCCAGGCTTGTGTTGCCACTGGAGCCCACTCGTCTAGCTTTGTCTTTAACTGGCCCATCTGCATTCCCATTAGAGTTCGTGTATTTTGATTATCTGGTGAATGATCTACTTAACAGAAAGGTAGTCCACATTTTCCCAGAAAGTGTTTGCATTTTGCTTTCAATATATGGTTTTATGGGATAATATATTTCTAATGACTAAAATGTGAGTAAGATGTTTTTGAATAGGAGCATTTTCTTACTGTGTCTTTAGTTCCTCGGATTACTGTTTCTTCGCACACTCCCTGGGCTTTAGACAGTGGGATTGCAATTAGGTTTGGAGTGTTTCATTCTGTTTGTCAGTTGTACGGTGGGTTGTGCCAAAATGCAGTTTTTCTTACCTTTTTTATTTATTTATTTTTATCTAATATAGCCAACTGGCAGAATATATTGTCTTTAATGTACTTTTTTTCTGTCTTTACAGGATAGGAAAGAAAAACTTATCCAGGAAGGAAAATTGGATCGAACATTTCACCTCTCATATTAAGTCTGGCAATGATGACTATATGTATTCCTGCCTAAATAAATCATCTATTAATCATTAAGTAGTAGTTTCTCTTTCTTAGTATTACCTTGATTCAATGTTAAAAACTATTAACACCCTAACAACACAGAAGCAGACGCAGCCCGTGTTGGGAATCTGCTGTCAGAGTGACAGCA